ATATGTGTGTACATATTTTATATATATATGTGTTTATATATATAATATATATTATATTTGTATACACACACACATATATGCCACATTTTCTTTATCCATTTATCCCTTGATGGACACTTAGGTTGATTCCATATCTTGGCAATTGTGAATAGTGCTGCAATAAACATGAAAGTACAGACGTCTCTTCAACACACTGATTTCAAATCTTCCCAGTAAATACCCAGAAATGAGATTGCTGGATCATATGATAATTCTACTTTCAGTTTTTTGAGAAACCTCCATACAATTTTCCATCATGTTTGTACTAATTTACATTCCACCAACAGCATACAAGCATTCCCTTTTCTCCATTCTTGCCAACACTTGTTATCATAAAGGGAGGTTTGAGAGACCATAAAACAAACCCCACCTCACAATTTTGTTAGTGCAAGTTCTATTTGGCCTATTCCCAACACTAAGCACACAGTAGGTGGCAAATATTTGTTGAATGGATGAATTCTCATTTTTCTCCATTTGTGGAAGCAGACACCTCCTCAAAAAAAAAAAAAAATCCGAAAGAAAAGGTAAAGGAAACAGTTCTATGAATGGGGGTTAATTTACTCTCCTAGCATTCACTTATTGGGAAAAAAAGTAACAGCAGTTTCTAGAACCCTCTGGTCTCTGAGGGAGATGCTGTGTTCCCCTCCTCAGAGAAGAAGAAAACGCACTAGAGAGTGGGAGCATCCCCAAGGCTGAAGCGCATCCAGGACATCACATGTCAACGTGTCCTCTCTGGCGTGGGGTCCCCGCGAGTCTGGGAAACGAGGAGCTGGCAAGGGAGGGCAAGCGGGGGCGGCAAAGAGGGCCCCTGGAGCAGGGGGCGCGGACCTCGCTGCGCTGCGCGCTCTACCGCCGGGCTCGCAACGCTGGGCTCAGCGCTCGCGCCTCCCTCAGCTCTCTCCTCCGCCCCCCTTCGCCCTCCCCCTTTCCCTCCCTTTCTCCTCCTCCTCCTGCCGCCGCGGCCGCTGCCGGACTTCGCCAGATCAGACCCACGGGGCTGCCCTCCCCTGCGCACTCCCCTCGCTGCCCGGGCCCGGAGCGCAGCGCGGCCGCACAGGTAGGAGCCCCCAACGGGGGGTCGCCCCGAGCTTGAGGCCAAGGCAATTCATATTGGCTCACAGGTATTTTTGCTGTGCTGTGCAAGGAACTCTGCTAGCTCAAGGTGAGTATACTGGGAAAGCCTTAACGTTCTAGTAAACATTAGTTTGTCCTGTATTTTCTTTGAGATTCACAATGTTGAAAGCCCTTTTCCTAACTATGCTGACTCTGGCGCTGGTCAAGTCACAGGACACCGAAGAAACCATCACGTACACGGTAAGGGGTGATGGAATTTGAAATAAGTACGGTCCTGGCCCCACCTTTGATGTTTTCTTCACAGCAATGCACTGACGGATATGAGTGGGATCCTGTGAGACAGCAATGCAAAGGTGAGCCAGCTTCAAAGACTTCCATGTGATCAAGATTCCTGACTTATTTTATTACTGACCACAGATATTGATGAATGTGACATTGTCCCAGACGCTTGTAAAGGTGGAATGAAGTGTGTCAACCACTATGGAGGATACCTCTGCCTTCCGAAAACAGCCCAGATTATTGTCAATAATGAACAGCCTCAGCAGGAAACACAACCAGCAGAAGGAACCTCAGGGGCAACCACCGGGGTTGTAGCTGCCAGCAGCATGGCAACCAGTGGAGTGTTGCCCGGGGGTGGTTTTGTGGCCAGTGCTGCTGCAGTCGCAGGCCCTGAAATGCAGACTGGCCGAAATAACTTTGTCATCCGGCGGAACCCAGCTGACCCTCAGCGCATTCCCTCCAACCCTTCCCACCGTATCCAGTGTGCAGCAGGCTACGAGCAAAGTGAACACAACGTGTGCCAAGGTAGGAATAACTTATTTTCCTAACCATTGAAAACAATTCTTTCTGTGTTGCATGTCTCTGACAGACATAGACGAGTGCACTGCAGGGACGCACAACTGTAGAGCAGACCAAGTGTGCATCAATTTACGGGGATCCTTTGCATGTCAGTGCCCTCCTGGATATCAGAAGCGAGGGGAGCAGTGCGTAGGTAAGTACCACAGTGCAGTGAGCACGGTCCTGGGTTCTCTTTGTGTGTGTGCCTGATAACCTAGACATAGATGAATGTACCATCCCTCCATATTGCCACCAAAGATGCGTGAATACACCAGGCTCATTTTATTGCCAGTGCAGTCCTGGGTTTCAATTGGCAGCAAACAACTATACCTGCGTAGGTAAGCCTTTTGAGAACTTGCTGATTTCTGTCTACATATATATATATATAAAACTTTTTTTCAGATATAAATGAATGTGATGCCAGCAATCAATGTGCTCAGCAGTGCTACAACATTCTTGGTTCATTCATCTGTCAGTGCAATCAAGGATATGAGCTAAGCAGTGACAGGCTCAACTGTGAAGGTAAAACTCTTCCCAGATAGTATGGAATAAAGCTCTGTGTCCTTTCTCTTGTCTAATTCAACAGACATTGATGAATGCAGAACCTCAAGCTACCTGTGTCAATATCAATGTGTCAATGAACCTGGGAAATTCTCATGTATGTGCCCCCAGGGATACCAAGTGGTGAGAAGTAGAACATGTCAAGGTAAGTTTATTTTTTTTTTCATATGTTAGGTATTAGTAAACTCTTTGACCCTACATCTCTACAGATATAAATGAGTGTGAGACCACAAATGAATGCCGGGAGGATGAAATGTGTTGGAATTATCATGGCGGCTTCCGTTGTTATCCACGAAATCCTTGTCAAGATCCCTACATTCTAACACCAGAGAAGTAAGAAAAATCAGAACTTTTGAAAGTGAGGAAAACTGCTGAATACTTTTGTTTGTCTCTGCAGCCGATGTGTTTGCCCAGTCTCAAATGCCATGTGCCGAGAACTGCCCCAGTCAATAGTCTACAAATACATGAGCATCCGATCTGATAGGTCTGTGCCATCAGACATCTTCCAGATACAGGCCACAACTATTTATGCCAACACCATCAATACTTTTCGGATTAAATCTGGAAATGAAAATGGAGAGTTCTACCTACGAGTAAGTATCCTGAAGGCAGCCTTAACTATTGATCTCTTCCTTTCTCTATTTTCTTTTATTTTAGCAAACAAGTCCTGTAAGTGCAATGCTTGTGCTCGTGAAGTCATTATCAGGACCAAGAGAACATATCGTGGACCTGGAGATGCTGACAGTCAGCAGTATAGGGACCTTCCGCACAAGCTCTGTGTTAAGATTGACAATAATAGTGGGGCCATTTTCATTTTAGTCTTTTCTAAGAGTCAACCACAGGCATTTAAGTCAGCCAAAGAATATTGTTACCTTAAAGCACTATTTTATTTATAGATATATCTAGTGCATCTACATCTCTATACTGTACACTCACCCATAATTCAAACAATTACACCATGGTATAAAGTGGGCATTTAATATGTAAAGATTCAAAGTTTGTCTTTATTACTATATGTAAATTAGACATTAATCCACTAAACTGGTCTTCTTCAAGAGAGCTAAGTATACACTATCTGGTGAAACTTGGATTCTTTCCTATAAAAGTGGGACCAAGCAATGATGATCTTCTGTGGTGCTTAAGGAAACTTACTAGAGCTCCACTAACAGTCTCATAAGGAGGCAGCCATCATAACCATTGAATAGCATGCAAGGGTAAGAATGAGTTTTTAACTGCTTTGTAAGAAAATGGAAAAGGTCAATAAAGATATATTTCTTTAGAAAATGGGGATCTGCCATATTTGTGTTGGTTTTTATTTTCATATCCAGCCTAAAGGTGGTTGTTTATTATATAGTAATAAATCATTGCTGTACAATATGCTGGTTTCTGTAGGGTATTTTTAATTTTGTCAGAAATTTTAGATTGTGAATATTTTGTAAAAAACAGTAAGCAAAATTTTCCAGAATTCCCAAAATGAACCAGATATCCCCTAGAAAATTATACTATTGAGAAATCTATGGGGAGGATATGAGAAAATAAATTCCTTCTAAACCACATTGGAACTGACCTGAAGAAGCAAACTCGGAAAATATAATAACATCCCTGAATTCAGGACTTCCACAAGATGCAGAACAAAATGGATAAAAGGTATTTCACTGGAGAAGTTTTAATTTCTAAGTAAAATTTAAATCCTAACACTTCACTAATTTATAACTAAAATTTCTCATCTTCGTACTTGATGCTCACAGAGGAAGAAAATGATGATGGTTTTTATTCCTGGCATCCAGAGTGACAGTGAACTTAAGCAAATTACCCTCCTACCCAATTCTATGGAATATTTTATACGTCTCCTTGTTTAAAATGTCACTGCTTTACTTTGATGTATCATATTTTTAAATAAAAATAAATATTCCTTTAGAAGATCACTCTATCTTTGGAGGTTTTTCAGTGTAGTCAG